TACTCAAGAAATCTTTGCCTAGACAAGTGTTATAAAGCATTTCCCCAATGTTTTCTACTAATATTTTCATAGTTTCTTTTCTTTTCTTTTCTTTTTTTTTTTTTGAGATGGAGTCTCACTCTGTCACCCAGGCTGGAGTGCAGTGGTGCAATCTCAGCTCACTGCAACCTCCACCCCTTGGGTTCAAGCAATTCTTCCGCCTCCCTCCCTAGTAGCTGGGATTACAGGTGTGCGCTACCACGCCTGGCTAATTTTTGTATTTTTAGTAGAGACGGGGTTTCGCCATGTTGGCCAGGCTGGTCTCGAACGCCTGAGCTCGGGCAATCCTCCCGCCTCGGCCTGGGCTGGGATTACAGGTGTGAGCCACAGTGCCCAGCCTGTAGTTTCTTACATATAAGTTTTTAATTAATTTCAATTTGATTTTTATATATGGTGAAGCACAGGGGTCTAGTTTTATTCTTCACACATAGATATATCTCATTTTCCCAGCACCACTTATTGAAGACACCATCTGTTTCCCCATGGTATGTTTTTGGTGCCTCGGTGCAAAATGAGCTGGCTGTAAATGCATGGATTTATTTCTGGGTTCTCTGTTGTGTTCCACTGGGCCATGAAATCCTTCCTTTCCAATATTATAAAGTCACCATTTTCCCGTTTCCCTCCTGTCACCCTTGCTGTGTTTGGGCCAAGCAGGGCAGGCAGGACCCAGAACTTGATGTGGCCAGGTGAGGCCAGAGCCTCTCTAGGCTGCTCAAGAAATCTGCGCTGAGGTCCTTGGTCTGCAGGGAGAACCAAATCCCCATCGATGACCCCACAAAACACTGTTAGGTAAACCACAGTGTGAAACAGCTTGAGAAATAGAATCTGTGTCATATCCAACATTTACTCACACTCATGATTGCGAGACTGGGATACCTAAGCAGGAGGAACCAGAAGAGCACCCTCTTCCCCTGCATGTCCAGGTCCCCTTTAGGTCACCTAGGGCATGTGGCTGGAAGCAGGGGCTTCTGGATAGGGGCAGGCTATGGTCGGGGACAGTGGGGGTGGTGGGCCCTGGGCAGTAGGGGTGGTGGTGTTAGTGAAAGGTCTGAGGCAGGGCAGAGATCAGGAGGAATGGGCCATTCCTGGCACGGGGACCCGAGCTCTGAGCTCTTGCCTTTTTCTGGGGCACCGTCTTCTCCTTCTCGTCACCCCGGGCAGTGCCCCTGGGCTCCTCGGCTGCTGCGGGCCTGGGCCACCCGTGTCAGCGCGGCCCTGCTGACAGCGCAGTTCACACCCGGGGCGGCCGCGGCAGGTGCAGTGCGAGGGGCGCCACCTGTAGGCTGGTGTGGGCACTGCCTAGAGGTTGCTGTGGCGCCGTCTGGAGGTTGCCGTGGCTCTCGTTGGCGCCCAGCGCCGCGCCCGGGGCTTCATGGCTGTGTCGCTGCTGCCCCCTCCCAGGGCCGCAGGGCCCGGGTTCCACTTGGCGGCGTCTTCTCGCGAGTCGCTTTCGCTGCTCCAAGAAGTCGGCGGTGCAGCAACTGACGCCGCTGCTGCTCCGGTCGCCGCAGGTCGCCATATTCCTCGCGGGGGCCGGCCGGGCTCTCGGCTCAGGCCGCCCACCCTGCTCCGGCCGCCGCCGCCTCTCCGTTCCCGCAGCCAGAGGAGGCGAGGGAGCGACCTCCAGGCACTGGGCGCCCGCCGCTTCCCCAGCAGCCGGCGGGGCGGGGAAGAAAGACGCCAGGAAGCGGAAGGCCCCCGCCGGCCCGAGGGTCGCCCGGGGCTGTGCCCCATGGTTCCTGGCCCGCGAGCAGCTGCTGGGACCCCCCCTTGCCAAGTTGCTCCCCGAAAAGCTCTAAGGTTCTCAGGCCTGCAGGGAGTGACAGTTTCCCCCTGACTGTAACGTAAGGCTGCAAACTCGAAGCCAGGAATTTTCTGATACATTTAAATGACTTGGATGTTTTATAGGTATGATCTCGTGAAACCTTGAGAGAAACTGAATGACGAATGAAACTATTGTTCCTGTTTCACACAGAAGAAAACTGAGGTTAAAAGGGGTAAAGTAATTTTGCATGGCATGAAGTAGAAAT